TATGGATGGGTGGAACTGTGGTTTCTGAGACCCTTTGAAGCTTGCTTGGTTTATGAAGATTATTAAAATTTCTGATAAAAGGCAATGTATAAATGATATACATTCACTATGCAAACTATCATGAAGACCTATTATTCGAGCTTTAGGAAAAGCTGATCACGGTGCTGTCACTTTCCCTTAAAGTCCACTGTCTGAAACCAGAGAACACGCCAGAAAGAAATTTGGCCCGCTAACCTCTCCCCTCACCAAACACTAAACAGACACCAGCTCAGAATCCGAAAACTTGACAGTCTGGCTCCAGTCTGCCCAAGGCCAGTAGTGTGGATTTGGACGACTCACTTTACTTTCAATGGGCTCGGTTTGCTAAGATTTTCAGTTCCATCTTTTACTCATCTAACTGCTCCATTCCTCTTTGCTTCTTCCTTTCCCGCACCTGCCACCATCCTTTCTACCTCCCTAACGACTTTGTCTTTGCGTTCCTACCGCTTCCCGCATTACCCGTTTCGCACTTTCTCATCTCAGATTTCGGTCACCCGCACCCTGCCATCCCCTTGGCTTCTCCTCTTTGGGCATCTCCGGTATTCCTCCCGCAATGTCCTGGCTCCTCTCCAAGATCCAAAAAGGAAGGCTACCATCCCCAGCCCCGCTGTGCACTCGCGCAACTCAGGCGCTGGCCCACACCGTGCGCCCCGGATCCCACACCTCCTTGAGTCCCGATGGCTCGCCCTCACCTACCCGCCCCTCTCTTAGCATCTCGTCCCCCACCGCCATCTCCGCTATCAGCTCGGAGACTCGGGAGCCGCCAGTCACTGTGCCCTGTCCCTCTCCGGAGGCCGCCAGTCACTGTGCCCTGTCCCTCTCCGGAGGCTCTTCTTCCTCTTTAGCCTGGGATCCCCACCTCGGGCAGGGTCCGTCGCCACCAAGTCCAGGGCCGCGCGCCACCCACGTGTCCAAGAGCGCAGTGCCCGCCCACCGCAAACCCCCCAAGGCCGGCAGCTCCTAGCCGCGGAAGCTCTCCCCTTGCACACGAAACCTGCACTGGCTGGGGAACTGCAGACTGATCGCCAGCGGCACGTGCGGGGCGCCGACGCCTCGCCGCAGGGTGCGGGTGCCCGCGGAGCCAGCCAGCCAGAGAACCAGCAGGAGAGGAAAAAGGGTGGGCGCGCGGGTGGGCCCGGGAGGCGGAGACCTTCGGGAAGCTGGGGCCACGCGGCGGTGCAGGCGACGGGACTGCAGTGCCACCTCTCCCGAGAAACCCACACGCTCGCACGCCCGCGCGCGCACGCACGTGCACACGGTGGGCAGGGAGAAAACGAGAGAGTCTGAGTGCTGGGCGCGTTTTAGCGATGGCTTCTGCTCTCAACAGCAAAATTAACCCGCCCGGCACTTGCCAGGGCTCCAAAGCCGACGGTGGCGCCGGCTGGAGAATGGACTGTGATCCCCAGATGCACGTGAAAATGTGCAAGAAGATCGCCCAGCTCACCAAGGTAAGGTGGGGCGCAGCGGGCCAGCGAGCTGCACCCTAACTGGGCTCTGTTGATTTTCCTGCAGGTGATTTATGCCCTGAACACCCGCCAGGATGAGGCTGAGGCCAGCATGGAGGCGCTGCGGGAAGCGCACCAGGAGGAGCTCCAGAATGCGGTGGCAGAGACCAAGGCCAGGCTCCTGCAGGAACAGGGCTGCGCAGAGGAGGAAGCCCTTCTACAGCGCATCCAGGCCCTGGAGAGCGCCCTGGAGCTGCAAAAGAGGCTGACGGAGGAGGCGCTGGCTGAGTCGGCCTCGTGCAGGCTGGAGACGAAGGAGAGAGAGCTGAGGGTGGAGGCAGAGCACGCCGAGCGAGTCCTCACGCTCTCCAGGGAAATGCTGGAGCTCAAGGCTGACTACGAGAGGAGGCTCCAGCACCTGACGAGCCACGAGGCTACCCCGCAGGGCCGGCTGCCCCAGGAGAGCCCTGAAACCAAGTCGGAGCCAGGCCAGGGCCCGGAGATGCAGGAGGTCCTGCTAGAGGTGCAGCGGCTGCGAGTGGAGAACCAGCAGCTGAGCAAGGACTACGCCCGCAAGGCCGAGGAGCTGCAGGCCACCTACGAGAGGGAAAACGAGGCCATCCGGCAGGCCATGCAGCAGTCGGTGAGCCAGGCCCTGTGGCAGTGGCAGGAGAAGGAGTCGGACCTCCGCAAGAACTTCCAGGTCCAGGAGTCAGCCCTGCAGGCTCAGGTCCGGAAGCTGGAAGGAGACCTGGAGCACAGAGGCCGCAAGATAAGTGACCTGAAGAAGTACGCCCAGAAGCTGAAGGAGAGGATTCAGGTAAAGCAGCATCTCTTCTTACAACCCCAAAGCCAGAGAAATGGGACCCTTCCTGTCTGTTTAGGACCTGGATGTGCAGCTTAAGGAGGCTCGACAGGAGAATTCAGAGTTGAAAGGCACTGCAAAAAAACTTGGGGAGAAGCTGGCTGTTGCCAAAGACAGAATGATGCTGCAGGAGTGTCGTGGGACACAGCAGACAGGTGAGATGCCCTGGAATGATTTCCTTAAAAGAATTCCAAATAATGCTGAAATGTATGCTTGCAGATGCCATGAAGACTGAGTTAGTTTCAGAGAACAAAGTCCTGCGGGAAGAGAATGACTTGGAAGCCGGCAATCTTCATCCTCAGCAGGATCAAAGCTGTCTCAAGGAGTGCCCTTGCATGAAAGGAGGCACAGATATGCAGGTAGTGTCTGACCCAGCCCTGGGGATGGAGAAGTGGTTTTACAAGGTCCTTTTTCTTTTTATAGACCAAGAAAGAGGCAAGTGCTGAGACAGAATATATGAAGCAACAATATGAAGAAGACCTTCGTAAAATCAAACATCAGACAGAAGAGGAGAAGAAACATCTCAAAGACCAGCTAGTGAAGCGACTAGAAGACTTGGTAAAGAAGCACACCGTGGAAATCAAATCCGTTCGCTCGTCCGTGGAGGCTGAAAGAAAGAAACTGCAGAGGGTGAGACCTACTTCCATAGAGACTGTTCTGGTTTGTATGGTTAACTCTTCCAATCATCATTTAGGAAGTAGAAGCACAGTTGGAGGAAGTGAGGAAGAAATCAGAAAAGGAGATAAAGCAGCTGGAAGAAGAGAAAGCAGCCCTCAATGTGAAGCTTCAGAATTCTCTGCTTGAGGTGAGCCCTGACCAAATGCAAGCCTTGGGGTGCATTGTGTGGTGTTTCTTATCTCCTGTTTTAGGTTTTAAGGCTGGAAGAATTTATCCAACAAAATAAGACACGCCCCACAGGAGCTGAGGAAAGTCCCCAGGAATTAGGCCGCCAGCACTGCAGCATTCTGGAGACCCAGGTAACCTCCAGCTTTGTCAGATTTAATTAAAGTTTTTTTTTTTCTTTTTCTTTTTTGGCCTTAGGATCCATGCTTGAAGCTGGATGAAACTTCGCCGAGAGGAGAGGAGTATCAAGATAAGTTAGCAGCTGAAGAAGGAACCAGCAGTGATGAAGAAGAAAGGTACAGGAGGACATGCAGACTTCTGAGTGCTCCTTTTGTGATTGTGGCATCCTTATCTTCAAAGGACCAAAGTGCTTCTCAAGGAGGGAAGTGACCCACAACCTCCACTGGGCTCTTTGTTGAAGGAGAAAACATCCAAAATCCAGCGTCTAGAGGAGGACTGGCAAAGCCAGAAGGCCAAATTGCAAGCCCAGGTAGGACAACCCTGGTGGGGATGTGCCCCCTTCTTAGACTGAGGGCAGGATGCCTTGTGCGCAGGTCTCACAGATGCAGCAGGCTCTGGAGCAGTGCACCAGCAACTACAGGGAGGACCTGCAGGCACTCAAGCAGCTCTCGGACCTGGAGAGGGAGAAGCTGCAGCGTGAGCTCCAGGAGACCACTCAGCAGAACCACGCCATGAAAGCCCAGCTCGAGGCTTCCCACCAGAGAGCCCTGCGCATGCTGGAGAAGGCCAGACATCAGGAACTCAAGGTGAGGGAATGACTGTGCCGTCTACTCTGTGCTCATGCCTTCTTGTTCCCACTTTTTCCCACAGGCCACAGAGGAACGCTTGAAGAAGGAATCCAGCCACAGCCTCCAGATCCAACACCAGACACACCGACTGGAGCTCCAGGCCTTGGAGGAAAAGGCCAGGCAAGAGCTGCAGGAGGAGCGTGAGAGGATGCAGGCACAGCAGGCCCTGCTGCTAGGTATACACCCAATAGTGTACTGAGGAGGGCCTCGCCTAACTCACTGCTGCTCTCCCTTTTCCAGAGTCGCTCAGACAGGAGCTGTCGGAGCAGCAAGCTGCCTGTTCTGGGCACCAGAAGGACTTGGAGGCACTGCAGGCCGAGCTGAGGGCTCTGGGCAGACAGCAAGCCAGCAGCCAGTGTCCAGGAGACAGCAAGGATCACATAATCGCCACAGAGGTCAGTGCCCCCGCCCTTGCACCAGCAATACCCTGAAAACACCTCTCCTGGTTGCCTTCCTCAGGAGCGGGGCGGCCCGGGCCAGGCCGGCTCCCCACCGGGCGCTGCTGGGCAGGGTTCCGGCGAGGGATGCGGGCTCTGGGAGGAGAACGCGCAGCTCCAGGACGCGGTGCGGCGGCTGCGCGCGGAGGTGGAGCAGCATCAGCAGGAGGCGCAGAAGCTCCGAGACCAGCGCAGGTGGGTGACCCGGCGCGCCCCGCCACCGCGCCGGCAAGCCTGGCTGTGCTTTCATCCACCACAGGTTCCTGGAGGAGACTCAGCAAGCCCAGCGGGCCAGGGAGGTGGAGACACTGCGCCAGGAACACCGGAAGGAGATGCAGGCCATGGTGGCAGATTTCAGTAGTGCCCAGGCCCAGCTCCAGGCCCGGCTGGCTGCCCTGGAAGCCGAGTAAGTGAGGCCTCGGGCCCCAGGGAGGGTCTGGGGGACTTGACTGCATGCCTGCTTGGAACAGACTGAAAGATTCCGGAGAGAAGCCAGGGAAGGGAGCGTCCAGGCCCGAGGACCTTCAGCTCATTGGCCGCCTGCAGACCCGCCTGAAGGAGAGAGAGGACATCATCAAGCAGCTCACGGTGAGGCTGTCAGGGGGCGCCTCACCCACGCACTCATTTAGACTCAGTTGTATTGGTTTTCTAGGAAGAGAGAAGATTTCACTACGCAGCATTCCCCAGTGCCATGTCCCACCGGAATCGGTCTTTCTCTTTCAATCCTCACCCGGGATATTTGACCCCTTCCATGAAGGTAAATTGGTTCTAATGGTTTTAATGCATTATCATTGCACTAACCTGTCCATTAATACAAACAGAAAAAGAAGGTGGAGGACGTGCCCAGCCGCGTGGTCAGCGTGCCGAACCTCGCCTCCTATGCAAAGAACTTTCTGAGTGGCGATCTGAGTTCCAGGATTAATGCCCCTCCAATAACTACATCACCCAGCTTGGACCCAAGCCCCAGCTGTGGCCGGACCTACAAACCCAACCAGTCTACAGATGCAAAAACTGCCACAAGGTTTGGGGGATGTTGGGGACAGGGGCCCTTATAACCATATAAAAAAACCTTTTTTTGCTTTTAGGACCCCAGATGGTGAAACGGCCCAAGCCAAAGAAGTCCAGCAGAAACAGGGCTCTCCGCACCAGGAATGGTTCACCAAGTACTTTTCTTTCTAAGCTAACCTTTGGGATACATCACAGAGGATACTTGAAAAACATTTATTTTAAATCATCCGATTGAAGGAATGAACTAACACCAACCAACCAAATAATATGCTTATGATTTATATATGATAGCTAAAACAAATTTTGGCGTTAACACTTCATACTGTTCTGCCAGGCACAGCAGCTCACGCCTGTAATCCCATCACTTTGGGAGGCTGAGGCAGATGGACTGCTTGAGTCCAGGAATTTGAGACCAGCCTGGCCAATATGGTGAAACCCCATCTCTACAAAATATACAAAAATTAGCCAGGCATGGTGGCGTGTGCCTGTGGTCCCAGGTACTTGGGGGACTGAGGCGGGAGGATCACTTGAACCTAGGAGGCAGAGGTTGCAGTGAGCCAAGTTCGAACTCCTGCATTCCAACCAGCCTGGGTGACAGAGGGAGACCCTGTCTCCAAAAAAAAAAAAAAAAAAAAAAAAAAAAAAAAAAAAAAAAAAAATTGACATTAAACCAGTGTTATTAAAAGTCATCTATAGGAAAATGTTATTAGCGTTACTAATGACCCATACCTTGTATTTCTAGTGTCCATAACATCATACTCCATTTTGTGGAACATCAGACTTTGTGATTTCCATGATCTATTTCAAAAGTGGTTGTACTTGTCCTTAGGATGCTAGTCAACTCCACTGGAAAGCTGTTTCTATGTAAAATGATGCAATTCCAAAATGCACATCTAACCTCAATAGGAAGACAAATAACAGTTAAACAGGAAAGCCAACTAAAAACAAACCAAACCTACCAGAAATGGATGGTAGCATGCTTGGACTGAATACTTTCACTTCCTTGGTCTAAGACAAGCAGCAGATTATAGATGGGATAACACCCACCTCTAAAAGGGCTTTGCAAGGATTAAGCAAGATAACATAAATTAACATGAATTGGAATTAAGTACCACAAGGTTTTTCTGTAAATAACCAATCCTAGCCCAGTTATAGGTCTCAGTGTAATGACCATAGTGCCAACATGATCACTTGTGAAGGTCTCTAGATTATCTGTTCTTTGAAGTCAAAGATCTTCTAGACTGGGCACATGGCTCATGCCTGTAATCCCAACACTTTGGGAGGCTGAGATGGGAGGAGAGCTTGAGGCCAGGAATTTGAGACCAGCCTGGGCAACACAGCGAGACCTCCATCTCTACAAAAAAATAATTAGCCCAAAGAAAACCCAGCTACTTGGAAGTCTGAGGTAGGACAGCATGAGCCCAAGAGTTCGAGACCAGCCTGGGCAAGATAGTGAGATCCCATCTCTACAGATTAAAAAAATATATATATATATCCCCTGAACCTCTGGTCTTTGGGTTTGAGCCATTTGCCTCATGGTGTGTTGCTTCTTCACTGCATGAATTCCCAGTGGGTTAAAGGAACCGCAATGGCTGTTCACGGTGCTGACCTTGCTCTCAGTCCACACTGATTTGTCTTACCTTCTGACAGAGCAATGTGATTTGACAAGACTCAATAACAACTTTTAGGGGGCAAAATATTTTTTCAGTCTTTGGTGCTGGCCCAGAAGGTGGCCCACAAACCAATGTTAATTCTATGCATTGTCAAATCTTTGCTCTTTGAATAAAACTTTGAATAACTGGGCAATAAAAATGGTTGACTTGTATTGATTTTCCACAGAAAGGTAAAATTAGATGAAGACAGCTTAGAAATAGAAAGTTCAGTTCACATTAACCTCAATCACACCATCTTAAAAAAAAAAAAGCTGATTACATATAACTGTCAAACTTACGTATTAAAGGTAAATTTACTGCCTAATCAAAACGAGGCTCCAATGCATTTTTAAATGCAAACAAACACTTGTCACCATACATTAACACACCATACTGTTTTTCACTACCAAATATTTTTTGTGAGTTTCCCGCTTAGAGTGTCTTAGTTCGTTCAGGCTGCTCTAACAAAATATCTTACTTATACTGGATAATTTATAAACAATAGAAATATGTCACTCACAGTCCTAGAGGCTAAGTCCAAGATCAAGGCACCAGCAGATATGGAGTCTGGGGAGGGCCCATTCTTCAGAAATGGGTGCCTGCTACGTGTCCTTACATGGTGGAAGAGGCAAGAGCGCCTCCCTGAGCCTCTTTTGTAAGGGTACTTATCCTACTCATGAGGGTGAAGCCCTCATGACTCCATTGCTTCCCAAAAGCCCCACCTCTTAATACTATTACATTGACATTAGGTTCCAACATATGAATTTTGGAAGGGACATCAACATTCAGGACATAGCAGTGAACCCTGTAGGACTGCTCTTTATTTTGTGCTTTCAAAAAGACTACATACAGGTGGTTCTATTTTTGTGTGTTGAAACACTTTCCCAGGCTGCACTTTGCATTTCTGTCCTTAAACTCAGCATGATCCCTGGGCAAGGAGAAAATTTTACTAGTTGAGATCGTACATAGGTTTTGACTCCTTTCTTGCTGCAGGTGACTGAAAAGATCTTTCAGTCTTAAATTTCTAAATTCTACCCTGCAATGATTATATCTTTGTTAACAAAATCTTTGCATGCTTCCATAATTTTTTATTGAGGCCATATGCCTTGGGTATTGAAGTAAGGCATTTAAGGACACAAACTTAAGCTTTTTGTTTGTTATTACCAAACTGCCATTCAGAAAGTTTCTAACAATTTACACCCTTACCAGCAGTAAATGAACCTACTGTGCCCTAACACTATTGACAAAGAAATACAATTTGATAGATAAAACATTCTATTTTAGTTTGCATAATGATTCCATCAATCTCTCAACAGCAGAGCGGTCTAGAGATGACAGTGATGGCGTAGAGGTGACAGTGAAGATGAAGAGAAATTATCCAATTCGGGATTAAGTTAAGAGAGAGAAAAAAACAGTATTTAATGGTAAATCTCTTCAGGCTGTATTATGACAGGGGTGGAAGAGTTAATATGTTCCTGCAGCAAAACTGAAAGGAATACTATCTGTTCCACATGAAAGCAAACTGTTTTGTAATTGGGGTAGGTAAAAATGGATTCACCCAGTCAATGGCTGCACACCACATACCTGAGCCCTTAACTGCTCTAACACTGATGTAATATCCAACCCAACATTTGTGATTGAGGCTACTTGGTTAATTTTTCTCCAGGATCCATCTGGATTCTGCAGATGAGGCTGGCAAATTAAATGGAACTATGATAGGGACCATCTTACTGTATCTGTCAGATTTCCAAGGGTAGCACTGATCTCTACCGTCACC